CTCAATTTCATCCATTGAGAAAATGAGTTGTTTATTCCATACACAGGACTATTTCCTCTTATCTCTACCTTTTTAGAAAACACTACAAGTATCAGGATTTTCTCATCGTATTTAGGTAAACAAGAACTAATTTAGTTGACCTTCTTACTTCTGTTGATCAAGACCATTGATCTGACCATTGATCTGTGCAGAAGATCTCTGAATAAGGTACCCAGAGAACCCTAGGAATAGAAACCTGAAATAAGTTTTCTAATCTTAAGGTCGCTGAGAGCAAATACCTTTTTCAATTGATTCATAAAAACAACTCAGTCTGATTTCATAAAATTAGCAAGTGTGAATAATAAACATTGAAAAAATATCACCTTACCTACGATTATTTTTTCCAGCCATTGTAGTCTTTCTATGTTGGCTATGATTTTTACATAGTCCAAAATTTTCAGGGAAATAACTTATTCCAGAGCACACAAGCCTTAAGGGCAGTTAATGTTTAGATTAATTTCGTGATACTTAGCATCCCAAATAGCTGTTTGTATTTCTTCTATAAAACAAGTGAAAGGGGCTAGAAATCTCTAAGAAGTCTGACAGTTCTAAAACACTGACTTAAAATTACTTCTATGATTCGGAGATTTGGGTAGGAGAAGGCATAGAAATAAATCTAGCATCTGCGAACACACTTGTTAAATGTGCTGACCAGGTAAAAGATAACATCCTTTAGTTATTTTGGTTAAAAATGTCTTTGTTTCTCGTTTTTTTTTTTCTTTAATAGTAATTATAACGATAATCTGTTTCCTTTTTAAAAGTATAAGACAAATAAATGCTCAAAGTAAACAATTCCAATAACTCAGAAGGGGCCATTCCCTGGAAAGGTCCCGGGAAAAACGAGCGCTTCCTGGCAAGAAGCAAGCTTCAAAAACTGCCTCGGAAACGTGGCTGAAGTCATCGCATTTCCAAACGCCCAAGCCTTGGCTGGTCCAGGGCAGCTGGCGCGGAAGACCCGGAACGCCCTGTGGGCAGGGCCAGCTGCGGACGGAGGGACGGGGGCTCAAGGGCGGGTCGGGTGGGGTCCCGACGCCCCCTCCTCGGCTGGGCGCACCCCGGGTGTCCGCAGGGAGGGGCGATGTTCTGGGGGGGGGAGCGTCTGCCCGACGCCCCCTCCCTCAGGTGAGCTCAGCCCGTGGGGGTCCGCAGAAAGGACGGTGACAAGCAGTGTCTCTCCTTCTTGCAGGAGCTCCTTCCCTTAACAGAGCTGAGAGAGGCATCTGGAGCTGCAGCATGGACCAGCGAGAGCCCCTGCCTCCCGCTCCTGCAGGTAACAGCACTCAGTAGGTGGGCCTGTGGGTCCTCCTTGATGTGGTTTTGGTTTTTCTTTTTAGAAAATGAAATGAAATATGATACCAATAATAATGAAGAGGAAGAGGGAGAACAGTTCGATTTTGACAGTGGAGATGAAATCCCAGAAGCGGACAGACAGGCCCCATCCGCCCCTGAGACAGGAGGTGCTGGAGCCAGTGAAGCCCCTGCACCCACAGGTGAGTTTCCAGGAGGGTCCCCAGGTGAGTCCTGTCTGCTGACAAGTCCTTTCTGCATCCCCAGGAGGTGAGGATGGAGCTGGAGCAGAAACCACCCCAGTGGCAGAGCCTACTAAGCTGGTGCTCCCGATGAAAGTCAACCCATATTCTGTCATCGACATCACGCCATTCCAGGAGGACCAGCCGCCCACCCCCGTGCCCAGCGCTGAGGAGGAGAATGTGGGTCTCCATGTGCCCTGCGGGTACTTGGTGCCTGTACCCTGCGGCTATGCGGTGCCCTCCAACCTGCCCCTCCTGCTGCCCGCCTACTCCAGCCCGGTCATCATCTGCGCCACGTCCCTGGACGAAGAAGGTACTGCTACCCTCCTCTCCACGCCCCCGAAGAAAGCAGCATCACATATTTTCTTTCCCAGCAGAAACACCAGAAGTCACAGAAGATCGCCAGCCCAATTCTCTGAGTTCCGAGGAGCCTCCAACCAGGTATCTGCATCCGTCTTCCCACACCTGCTGAAATATTCTGACTTTATGGTTTGTTTTCTTTAAGTGAAGATCAAGTCGGTCGAGAGGACAGCGCACTTGCCCGCTGGGCCGCAGACCCGGCCAACACAGCCTGGATGGAGAGTAAGTTCCCCAGCTGCCCACAGCCAGAATCCCTGTTTAAAGTGTTTCTCCCCGTTTATTGCAGATCCAGAGGAAGCAATTTACGATGACGTTCCAAGGGAAAACTCAGACTCTGAACCAGGTTTGATTTTGTCTGGAATTGATTTGAGGAGATTTTAATTTCATTTTGGAATTTATGCACTCAGATGAAATGATTTATGATGATGTTGAGAATGGGGATGAAGGTGGAAACAGCTCCTTGGAATACGGATGGAGTTCGAGTGAATTTGAAAGTTACGAAGAGCAGAGTGACTCGGAGTGCAAGAATGGGATTCCCAGGTCCTTCCTGCGCAGCAACCACAAAAAGCAAGTACGTGTTCCCTGCACATGTGAGGGATGGTTTTGTGAAAAGACTGTGTCTCTTTATGCTGTAGCTTTCTCATGACCTAACCCGTTTAAAGGAGCACTATGAGAAAAAGATGAGAGATTTGATGGCAAGCACGGTGGGCGTGGTGGAGATTCAGCAGCTCAGGCAGAAGCATGAACTGAAGGTAGAGTCTTGCCCCCGGCCGCTGCCCCCACTGTCCCGTTCTCACATCTCCCTCTCCGTCGCAGATGCAGAAGCTCGTGAAGGCCGCGAAGGACGGCACCAAGGACGGGCTGGAGAGGACCAGGGCAGCCGTGAAGAGGGGCCGCTCCTTCATCAGGACCAAGTCTCTCATCGCACAGGGTCCGTGCCTGCAGGTCTTCTTGCGGGGAGGATAAAATTCATGCATTTTGACTTTTTTTTTAAGATCACAGATCTTCTCTTGAGGAAGAACAGAATTTGTTCATTGATGTTGACTGCAAGCACCCGGAAGCCATCTTGACCCCGATGCCCGAGGGTTTATCTCAGCAGCAGGTGAGATGAGCAGAGCTGACAGGGGCTGTTGATTTCTATCATTGTACTTCCAAATTTCCAACAGGTTGTAAGAAGATATATACTGGGTTCAGTTGTCGACAGTGAAAAGAACTACGTAGATGCTCTTAAGAGGATTTTGGAGGTACTTAAGTGTCGTGTTACATAATACATACAAGTCTGAACTGTCTTTGCTCATTTTGTCTTAGCAATATGAGAAGCCGCTGTCTGAGATGGAGCCAAAGGTTCTGAGTGAGAGGAAGCTGAAGACGGTGTTCTACCGAGTCAAAGAGATCCTGCAGTGCCACTCGCTATTTCAGATCGCGCTGGCCAGCCGCGTTTCCGAGTGGGACTCCGTGGAAATGATAGGCGATGTCTTCGTGGCTTCGGTAATTAAGCTGGGACACCTGGATGTCCATGGGATTTCTCTCTGAATTTCCTCCTGTGTTTCAGTTTTCTAAGTCCATGGTGCTGGATGCATACAGTGAATATGTGAACAATTTCAGCACAGCCGTGGCAGTCCTCAAGAAAACATGTGCCACAAAGCCCGCTTTTCTTGAATTTTTAAAGGTAAGCGCTTTTTTTTTTCATTTGGGTTTTAACAGGGAGGTGACCCCGGTGCCTTCCCCCACAGCAGGAACAGGAGGCCAGCCCCGATCGAACCACGCTCTACAGCCTGATGATGAAGCCCATCCAGAGGTTCCCACAGTTCATCCTCCTGCTCCAGGTAAGTGCTTCACGGAGACCTCCTCAAGCTAGGTAACTGCCCACCTCTCCCCTGTTGCTTGTAGGACATGCTGAAGAACACCTCCAAAGGCCACCCCGACAGGCTGCCTCTTCAGATGGCCCTGACAGAGCTCGAAACACTAGCAGAGAAGTTAAATGAAAGAAAGAGAGATGCTGATCAACGCTGTGAAGTGAAGCAAATAGCCAAAGCCATAAACGAAAGATACCTGAACAAGGTTGAGAGAGGTTTTCTTCAACTCTATTCCAATGTGGTCCCTGGGCTGTGTTTTGAATGTCCAGCTTCTCAGCAGTGGAAGCCGATACCTCATTCGATCAGATGATATGATAGAAACAGTTTACAACGACAGAGGAGAGATTGTTAAAACCAAAGAACGCCGAGTCTTCATGTTAAATGATGTGTTAATGTGTGCCACCGTCAGCTCACGGTAAGTGCATAAATTCTCTATAGTAGTCCTACTTCGTAAAACAAGGATCTTTTGGTCGTTTCAGCCCCTCTCATGACAGCCGTGTGATGAGCAGCCAGAGGTACTTGCTGAAGTGGAGCGTTCCACTGGGACATGTGGACGCCATCGAGTATGGCAGCAGCGCAGGCACGGGCGAGCACAGCAGGCACCTTGCCGTTCACCCGCCGGAGAGCCTGGCCGTGGTTGCTAACGCGAAACCAAGTAAGTGATGCTTTCTCTCACGTTCGTGCCGTATTCTTTTTTTTTCTTTTTGCTTATTTTGTAGACAAAGTTTACATGGGGCCAGGACAACTGTATCAAGATTTACAAAACTTGTTGCATGACTTAAATGTAATTGGCCAAATCACTCAGCTGATAGGAAACCTTAAAGGAAACTATCAGGTAACAATTGAAGCAATTGGATTTAAGATTCTTTTTGAAATGTGCGTATTTATTTCCTTTGTAGAACTTAAACCAGTCAGTAGCCCATGACTGGACATCAGGTTTACAAAGGCTTATTTTGAAGAAAGAAGATGAAATCAGAGCTGCGGACTGCTGCAGAATTCAGTTACAGCTTCCCGGGAAGCAGGACAAGTTAGTAGTAGCTTTAAAACGAAACCTTCTTGTAAAATGAATGCTTGTCTGTTGTTTCTGGCAGATCTGGGCGACCGACGTTCTTTACAGCTGTGTTCAATACGTTCACCCCTGCCATCAAGGAGTCCTGGGTCAACAGCTTACAGATGGCCAAGCTCGCCCTAGGTAAGGCCTGGCTGGCTGAGGCTGAATGAGGCTCTTGCTCATTTCTCTCTGAATATAATTGCAGAAGAGGAGAACCACATGGGCTGGTTCTGTGTGGAAGACGATGGGAATCACATTAAAAAGGAGAAGCATCCTCTCCTCGTCGGACACATGCCCGTGATGGTGGCCAAGCAGCAGGAGTTCAAGGTGAAGGGAGGCAGGGCCCGCGGCCCGGGGTGATATGTGAGCGTTTGATTTTATTCCATTTTAGATTGAATGTGCTGCTTATAACCCTGAACCTTACCTAAATAATGAAAGCCAGCCAGATTCATTTTCCACGGCACATGGTTTCCTGTGGGTAAGATGTGTTTATTTGGTTTTGGTACAAGTTTTTCTTCTTTCCTCCTAATTCTCTGATTCAGATCGGAAGTTGCACCCATCAAATGGGTCAGATTGCCATCGTCTCGTTTCAAAATTCCACTCCCAAAGTCATTGAGTGCTTCAACGTGGAATCTCGCATCCTGTGCATGCTGTACGTTCCCGTCGAGGAGAAGCGCAGAGAGCCTGGGGCACCCCCGGACCCCGAGACCCCGGCCGTGAGAGCTTCTGATGTCCCCACGATCTGTGTAGGGACGGAGGAGGGAAGGTAGGGCATGCTCACTGCGTTACAGAGAATTATATATTTATTAGCTTGTATTTTTCTCTTAAAGCATTTCCATTTATAAAAGCAGTCAAGGCTCCAAGAAAGTGAGACTTCAGCACTTTTTCACTCCTGAGAAGTCCACAGTCATGAGCCTGGCTTGCACGTCTCAGAGCCTGTACGCTGGCCTGGTCAACGGGGCAGTCGCCAGCTACGCCAGAGCCCCAGGTGAGGCGGGTCTCACGGCCTCCTGGCCGGTCAACTTGAATGAAATGAAATATTTTCTTTTAAGATGGATCCTGGGATTCAGAACCTCAAAAAGTGATCAAGTTAGGCGTCCTACCAGTTAGAAGTCTACTCATGATGGAAGACACGTTGTGGGCGGCTTCCGGAGGTCAAGTCTTCATCATCAGTGTGGAGACTCATGCTGTAGAGGTAAGTCACTTAGGTGGCTACACGGTGTGGAAGGGCTAGCAGACTTGACCTCTCGATTTCACAGGGTCAGCTGGAGGCCCACCAGGAGGAAGGCATGGTGATCTCCCACATGGCCGTGTCCGGCGTCGGGATCTGGATTGCCTTCACCTCAGGGTCCACGCTCCGCCTTTTTCACACGGAAACTCTCAAGCACCTGCAGGACATCAACATCGCCACCCCTGTTCACAACATGCTGCCAGGTAAGGGGACGGGACGGGGCCCAGGGATGGGAGGCGAAGCAGCCCACGGTTACCCTGGTTTCAGAGTTCCGAGAGCAGCCACGGAAATGCAGCGGCCCTGCAGGATCCTTGGTGTTTATCCCTCTCCGGGTGGGATCAGAAAGAAACTCCTAATCAAGGGAAGGCTCTGGCAAGTGTGAGTGGAGTTTGTATTTTGAATTTGATTTCTTAATAAAATAACCCTTGCACACGATTTAATAAAACCCAACAGCACTCACGCCCAGGCTATGAAAAGCAAAGCAGGATAGGAAAGCCTGCGCTCTGGGGACTCACAGCCCCGCCCCCATCCCAGCACCCCACCCACTGTCAGCACCCAACCCTGCCCCCATCCTCACACCCCACCCCGCATTCAGCACCCACCCTCTCATCCCAGCATCCCACCCACTGTCAGCACCCGCCCCGGCCCCCCGCACTGTCCCCATACCCCACCCCGCTGTCAGCTGCCTCTCCCGCCCGCCTCCCTACTGCTGCTGCTCGAAAGCCACTCCTGTATGGCAGGTTCTTGATGCTTTGTTTTAGATACTGTCTTTGACCTCTCCTGTAGAAGAGAAAGATGGAATTATCCTGCTTCCCTCCAAGCATAGAGCACCCAACACAGTCCTGCACCCACCCAGAAACAGAATGCAGACCCCTTGCCGGCTGCTCAGGTCGCAGGTTCTGGCTAAATCGCAGCTGCCTGTGTTGCGTGTTTTGGATGATGAAGTTGTCTGTGGCTGGGCGCTGAGCCTTCCTTGGGACTTTTCACCCTTCAGCTCATAGTTTCCAGGCGGCCGATGATGGATCCATCCCAAGCCCACCACAAGCCTCTCACTTGGCAGCAGATGCATGGGGCTCTGCAGAGCCACCATCCCCTGGCGCCCACTCTCCCGGGCCCCTCCAACATCCTGGGCTGGCTCTCCATGGCCACAGTGCGTGCTCTCAGCCCCCTGCTCCGGGGGCCCCTGAATCGTGGGTCTTTACTTATTCCTACACGACATAGTCAGGTCTGCATTTTAGACCCGCATGAAAGCAAACACATGAGTCTGTCCAGATGGAGTGCCGTGCTTCTCGTTGGCAGGTTTCTCCGGCATTTCGGTACTAAGTTGGAAATAGCTCCAGCTTCACTGATTTCTGGGGTACACTGACTGCTTTACCCACATTCAGTTCTCTGCTCCCAGGCTGTGGTCTGCTGCCACCGTGGCCTTGTCAGCAGGAGAAAGGTACACGGGTTAGAGGCAACCTCGGTGACACCAGAAGTTCAGTTTTGTTTGTGATGCTTCTGACAGTGATTCTCTGTAAGATCCTCAGTGCGGCATAGACTGAAATGGTTCTGATTTTCATTGCATTTTGTGACTCAGAGGGAATGAGCAGGCCAGAGAGTCCTTTCCTCCAGAGAGTCCTTTCATCTCATCTCCTCTGTCTAGTCGTCTTTGCCTTTCAGCTAATATTTCATATATTTCATAGAAATAAGCATTATTGCATTTCATGCTGTATTTAGACATTCCGGTGGGGGCATGCTCATACCGTGCTGAAGTGCGCGGATGCTGAGGTCGCCGGGCCGTCACTGCTCCTGGGTTCTTCTCCTCCTTATCGTCCAAGATGGTTCCTGGAGGCCCACACATGTCCTCTGTGCTCTGTTCGCACACACACAAAACCTTCATTCTAGAGTTGTATTCATGACGATGCTCAAATGGGTTTTCATGTGTGTGTGTGTGTGTGTGTGTGGCAACAAGACATAAAATTATCTTTTTGTGCTATTGCTGGAATATAAAAGTCAGGTAGCTTCTGCAAATGAAGACTTGCCAAGCCGAAACAACAAAATTTGAAAAAAACAAACTGTATTATAACTCATGCCTTTTGTGTAAGTTCACACAACGTGATGAAACCTCCTTCCTTCCTCAGGGTCTCAGCACGCTGGCCCCTGGGGAATCCGTGAATCTGTAGCTAAGGCCCTGGCTTTTCTCCTTCTATTTGGAATTCACTTCTGAAAACCATTTAGCTCACGTTCTTTCACATAAGCTACATCAGATTCAACACAGACTAACAGTTGATGAAGGTCTGTGATTAACATACACATTCGTTAGAGCGGTCGTTACCTTTCTAAGTTATAAAGGAGTAGAGTTTACAGCGAGTGAGTTCACGGCGCCTCAGCTTTTAGGTTGTGAGCAGTTGCAGTAGGTTACATCACCAGGCAGATGTTTCCTGCTCTGTCCCGCATGTTCAAAGGAGGATATTTTTGATGGGAAAGTGCTGAGACACATGGTAAATTGCGCCTTTCTGAGTCTCCACCGAGCGAATACAGAGCCTCCAGGAACTATGTGACCAAATAAAATGGCCAAAATTTCCATTAGAAAAAAAAAGACAAAAAACGTGTAACTTTTCTGAAGACCATGGACTACACCGTAAGGGAATTCAGTAAATGAAACCGGACTCAAGATGGTGAGTTAACGAACGAGACTGAGGACTTGGGAGCCACAGCCTTTCTCGGTGGCCGGTGTGGCCCTGGCCTGTCCTTTGTTTTATGTTCCAGGCTGGGAAGAGCAGAGGGCGAATCCCCCTGGTAGCATTCCCTCCCATACTTGGGGGACGTATTGCTTCTTCTACTCACTGTTCTGTCTCTGAGGTTATTTGAATGAACCTGGATGGTGTTGTTTACACCCCCAGCTTCTCCCAGCCTCCAGGGCGGGAGATGCGTCTGCCTCTGTGGCTGCCTGCAGAAGGCCCTGGTGACTCCCCACGGAGTCACCATCCAGCAGCCGCTCAAGTGCAGTCAGTCCCACTTCACACGTGTAACCCATTTACCAACCTCACTGTGCAGCTGCATCACCGTTCACCACCTCAGCTGCCCCTGCCTCCCACCTCGCCAGCGGACCTCACGTGGGCTCCAACTCCCGGGACCCAGCCCCATCTGGGACACGCCCTGCTGTCCTGTTCTAGGTCACTGTTGGTGCTTCCGGACGGGCACGGGACGCCTGGATAGCGGCACTCACCGCAGCCTCTGGAATCGGAAAATGACCGCATGACCTCGTGACTGTGGCCCTCAGCTTTCCCATGTAAAATTAAAGATGTTGATTGGCAGACTGCTTGGAAAATGCAATGGAAAACCACTCTCTGGAACTTAACTCTTTTACGTCGTTCCTGGGTACTTTGAAACCAGTTAAAAACATTCATATCGGGTTTCTACCTGCTTTTACCCTTTTTATTATTTATTTATTTATTTATTTATTTATTTGAAACGGAGTTTCACTCCTTTTGCCCAGGCTGGAGTGCAGTGGTGCGATCTTGGCTCACTGCAACCTCCGCCTCCCGGGTTCAAGCAATTCTCCTGCCTCAGCTCCTGAGTAGTTGGGATAACAGGTGCCTACCACCACGCCCAGCTAGTTTTTTTGTATTTTTTTGTTTTGTTTTTTAGGTTTTTTTTTTTTTTTTTTTTTGTATTTTTAGTAGGGATGGGGTTTCACTATGTTGGCCAGGCTGGTCTGGAACTCCTGGCCTCAGGGGATCCACCCACCTCGGCCTCCCAAAGTGCTGGGATTACAGGCATGAGCCACTGCGCCCGGCCTACCCTTTTTATTAAATGCAAGCTTTGGCCAGCATTACAGGAGCCCTTCCAGAAGCCGGGCCATCGTTTCAGTCACGCAGCCGCAGCCTTGCCCGGCACGCAGGTGGGGCTTCTCCCCTTCCCAGTATCTCACATCCCTGCTCCCACAGCGGGGCTGCTTCCCATCCTAGTGCCACACGGAGGGCCGGGGAGGCCGGGTTCAGGTTTGATGCTGAACTCATATGCACACCGGTTTTCTCTCTCATAAGACAATCATGTTTCATGCTTAAAATACTTACTGTTGAGTCAAACTGCTGCTCTAGAAAGATCATCCACACTCCCTTTGCGGCTGCGCCCCGGGCTGCTCCCCGTGTTGTAGAGCGGTCAGCACTTCGGAGCAGCTGGGAATCGCGTACCCTGCGTATCAGCTTTGAAGCTGCTGCCGTGTTTCTCATTAGCTTTAGAAAGTAACAGCACCGGCTTACGTACAGGACAGCGCTGTGGATTCACTATCGCCCTGACCAAGTCACGCCGACCAGGCCAACATTCAGAATTCCTGGGACATGCATATTATTGAGCTTTTAAAAATAATATGAATCGGCGTTTAGAAATAGAACCAAATGTCTTTCTTTTTCTGTAGTGAGGGTTTTTTGTTTTGGGGGAGGCTGTTTGACCTCTGTCGATACGGAGTCTTTGGCTCTGGTGTGAGGTTGTTTTTCATGCTCTTTATCAGAGATGAACTTTGGGTCAAATGCAGGGATATTTAAAATAGCTTTTATATCTACAGAAAAGAATCAAACTGTTTTTAAGTGTTCACCGTCACTTCTCAGGAGCAAGCTAAATGGGCCTACTGTGCTCCTCAGCTTTGGGGCTAAACAGAGAAACACTGGGGATTAGCTTTTCTGTGTGTGAAGGCCGCGATGCTGACGATTGTGTCAGAGTTGTGGTGGAATGATGTGACAGTCCAGACCCACCCTGAAACCACAGTGAGGCGGGGTCTTTGGAGCAGGTGATGTGGCTCCCACCCTGTAACTGCAGTGAGGTGGGGTCTTCCTTGTAGCCACCGTGAGGCGGGGTCTTCCCTGTAACCGCCGTGAGGCGGGGTCTTGGAATAGGCCATGCGTCTCCCACATTGTTTTGCAGCCACTTTCTAGCCTTGTCACTGCCGGAGCAAATTGTTTAGTTTCTCTGGGCTTCAGATCCTTGGCTGTAAAGCAAATCAAAACCAAACTAACAAAGAGCCTCAAAGGCCCTTCTCACCCCACCATCCACCGTGATGTTTCCCTGCTGTGTCCAGCGCTGAGGCTGTGTGACGATGTTGTTCTTCACGCAGAGCCCTGGAGAGGCCGTTCAGTTCCCCTCTAGGGTCCAACTGCGGCTGAGGGCCGGTTACTCGAGTCCAGCCGCGCCCATTAAGAGACCTCTCCTCACTTGTAAAGGGGTCTCTCTGCTCCCAAAGAACCACAGGCCGCTGTGTATGTCGGGGGCTCACGAGCTCACGTGCTACACGGCCCAGAAGCAAAAGGTTTAGACAGATTCATCCAGGGGCTTGATTCATGGCTGAAGCGGCCAAGCAGAGCCATGCAGACGACAGCCCAGGAGACCCAACCAGACATCTGGCCTGTTCTGTTCAGGTGCAGGTGCAGGGTATGCCCTCAAGACCCTTGTCTTGCTCATGTGGTTGAGGGAGCCTGGTGCTCGGGTTTGGGAACTCCTGTGCCACATCCTGCCCCTGGCGGATTTGGTGGTGGCACGACAGGCCTGTGGGGTTTCCAGCACCCCGTCACCGCCCCACCAACTCTGCTACACAAACCAGACCCGAAGCCACTCATGTCTTTCCGCCCAGGGCACCAGCGGCTGT